GTGTGGTGGTGTGCACCTGTAATCCCAGCTACTCAGGAGGCCAAGGCAGAAGAATCACTTGAACCTGGGAAGTGGAGGTTGCAGGGAGCTGAGATCGTACTACTGCACTCCAGCTTGGGCAACCGGAGAGAAAAGAAAGAAAGGAGAGAAAGAGAGAGAGAAAGAGAGAGGAAGGAAGGAAGGAAGGAAGGAAGGGCGGGCCCATGGGACCTTCTGGGACTTCTGTTACAAATTGTAATGGACTTGATGAAAGTAAGGTGGGGTAAATGAGAACAACATAAAGGACACAGAACGCAGTCCCTAGGACACTTAGTAAGTATCAGGTTTTATTATTATCATTTGGAATGGAGGAAATGGGTACAGACTGGGGGACATGAGTTGTTTTGTTTGTTTGTTTGTTTGTTTGTTTGAGACAGAGTCTCACTCTGTGGTCCAGGCTAGAGTGCAGTGGTAGGATCTTGGCCCACTGCAACCTCCATCTCCCAGGTCCAAGCAATCCTCCCACCTCAGCCTCCCGAGTAGCTGGGATTACAGGTGCCCGACACCACTCCCAGCTAATTTTTCTATTTTTAGTAGAGACGGGGTTTCACCATGTTCGCCAGGCTAATCTCGAACTCCTGACCTCAAGTAATCCGCCCGCCTTGGCCTCCCAAAGAGGAGTCTTAAATGAGTTTCACTGAGGGATTTCAGCAGATTTTCATTACAGTGTCCACCCTGAAAGTGTAGGGGCCAGAGTTCCACGCTGGTTAATCTCTCTTGCTGTGTGAACTTATACCTGTAATTTCCACCTCTGCACCTCACATTGCTTGTTTTGAAACTATGAGAATTGAACTCTAAGGTCCCCTGAAGTTTAGAAGTCCTGCTGGATGAAGCCCCTTTCCTGTTCCTGCCTACATTCTTCTTTCCCTGGACGCCTTACTTACGTAAAAACTACATTTCCCATGAGCACCCACAGGCGTGCACGCAGCGCAGCCCTCCGTCGTCGCTCGCGCCCTTTATACTCACTTCCGCCCGCGAGCCACTTCCTTTCCTTTCAGCGGAGCGCGGCGGCAAGATGGCAGTGCAAATATCCAAGAAGAGGAAGGTGAGCCTCTGGGGACTGGGTTCGGAGAACGACCTAATTTTGAACTTTGCTTTGTTTGGATTAGTTTGTCGCTGATGGCATCTTCAAAGCTGAACTGAATGAGTTTCTTACTCGGGAGCTGGCTGAAGATGGCTACTCTGGAGTTGAGGTGCGAGTTACACCAACCAGGACAGAAATCATTATCTTAGCCACCAGGTAAAACTCATTTGACTGGCCATCACCTATAAGAGAATCTTGAATTGTCACTTTTCCCCCCCAGAACACAGAATGTTCTTGGTGAGAAGGGCCGGCGGATTCGGGAACTGACTGCTGTAGTTCAGAAGAGGTTTGGCTTTCCAGAGGGCAGTGTAGAGGTGAGTGATTCTGGCATATGCCAGAGGTAATGTGTGTGGCAAATGCCAAATTTTCAACTTTCAGTTGAAAATAATGGTGATGGTAACAGGATATCCCTTGCTTCCTTTAAAGCTTTATGCTGAAAAGGTGGCCACTAGAGGTCTGTGTGCCATTGCCCAGGCAGAGTCTCTGCGTTACAAACTCCTAGGAGGGCTTGCTGTGCGGAGGTAAGTGTCCTGAGACCTAATGGTCATGACCTTAACACAGTGGCTCTCTTCTGTTCTTTTAAAGGGCCTGCTATGGTGTGCTGCGGTTCATCATGGAGAGTGGGGCCAAAGGCTGCGAGGTTGTGGTGTCTGGGAAACTCCGAGGACAGAGGGCTAAATCCATGAAGTTTGTGGATGGCCTGATGATCCACAGCGGAGACCCTGTTAACTACTACGTTGACACTGCTGTGCGCCACGTGTTGCTCAGACAGGGTGAGCAGCTGAGAGTGCTTGGCAAAGGGCATAGCTGTGTGCTAACAACTGTGGTGTCCTCTAGGTGTGCTGGGCATCAAGGTGAAGATCATGCTGCCCTGGGACCCAACTGGTAAGATTGGCCCTAAGAAGCCCCTGCCTGACCACGTGAGCATTGTGGAACCCAAAGATGAGATACTGCCCACCACCCCCATCTCAGAACAGAAGGGTGGGAAGCCAGAGCCGCCTGCCATGCCCCAGCCAGTCCCCACAGCATAACAGGTATGTCTGCAAGGGCAGGGGCCTCTTGGGGCGGTAAATCAGGAACTTAATAACTCTGGTAAAGTTTCTTACTTTTGTGCTTTATTTGGTTTCAGGGTCTCCTTGGCAGCTGTATTCTGGAGTCTGGATGTTGCTCTCTAAAGACCTTTAATAAAATTTTGTACAAAGACACAAGGTCTGACTAGACTGTTCAGTATTCAGACTGAGGGGCATGTTGGCCTCTGGAGCATTACATATCTTCTTGGTTTTAACCATACTTGTGGTATTTGCAAGGGCCAGAACAGTAAGACCCAAGCAGAGCCAACCAGAGAAATAATATTTGTGTGATAGAGAAGGCTGATAGCAAGCAAGGCAGCACCTTGATTCGTTGTCCTGTAGTTCAGGATTGTAGGTTTAGAAGAGGGATATGTTTGAGTTTTTCCTATGCATAAGGCGATCCACGTTGCACATAGAAAGTGAATATAAATGGCCATTATATTTTGTGTCATGCTGTGCTCTAAGTGTTCTTTACATATGTACTCGTTAATCAACCTCTCTAAAGTGTAAAGGAAATTTGCTTGCACCACTGAAGGCACATAAGGCTCAGAAGTAAATTTGCCTAAGCAGTATAAAGCTATCATTAGAATCCACATTCCTAAGTTGTGTTCTCTTAGGGGATCATGGAACCAGTCATTGGTACTACAGGCTATTATGTTCTGGAGAACTGTGAAGAACATTTAAATTGTCTCTGATTTTATCTATCAATGTTTTGAAGTATTTTCTACCAGTGTCTGTACTTCACAAGAAATTCGGCACTATTTTTTCAGGCAAAACTAGTGAGGGACAGGTTGGCTTGAAAATCATGAGACTGTTGTTAAATCAGATGCTGGTTGATCACAGAGGGGACTTCCAGGGAAAGCTGTTATCAGGTGGCTGCTTCCTGGTGATGCAGCCTGGCTGATGAGATAACCCTGGCTCCACAGATGGCTTAGCAGGTGCTGTGATGATTTGGTTTTCTTCTCAATTAGACTGAGCTGCACATGGTGTTTATATTGCTTGGCACATGGTAAGGGCTTAATATTTGAGGTAATTATGTAGGGCGTACACTGACAAGTATCTGACCCCCCCTTCCTTTTTGACTCATAAATTGGTCATCTTAACCATTTAAGTGTACACTTCTATAGTGACAGAGTTAGCCCTCTGTCCAAGGGATTTGCATCTGTGGATTCAACCAACTTTGGGTCAAAAATAATCAAAAAGGATGGTTGTGTGTGTATTGAACATGTAGACTTATTTTTCTTATTTTCAAAATACTATATTTTCTTGTCACTTATTTTCTTGTACACTGCAGTTGTAACAGCTATGTAGCATGTACATTAGGTATTAAAAGTAATCCAGTGAAGATTGAAAGTCTAAGGATGTGCCTAGGTTATCTTAGGTAT